TCCCGGGTTCAAGTGATTCTTCTGCCTCAGCCTCCCGAGTAGCTGGGATTACAGGCGCATGCCACCACGCCCGGCTAATTTTTGTATTTTTAGTAGAGACGGGGTTTCAGCATCTTGGCCAGACTGGTCTTGAACTCCTGACCTCGTGATCCACCCATCTCGGCCTCCCAAAGTGCTGGGATTACAGGCGTGAACCACCACGCCCGGCCAGTCTTATTAACTTCTAAAGAAGGAACTTCAGAAACCCTTGCCTTCCGTGTAAAAAGGTGTCACGTTCCACTTGCCAGTCTTCTTCCATCCCTCTCCCTTCCTTCTTTTCTTCCTCTGGCGTTTACTAACTGACCCTGGGCAGACCACTTATTTCTCTGGGTCCCATTTTCTCATCTCTAAATGACAACACTGGAACCTAGATTATCTAGCCCTTCCAATTCTAAACATTTGATTATGAAATTCTCCAAAATCACAAAACATAAACCAGGAGGACGAGACCTAATTATGACCACATCAAATAGCTGTGGTTTCCAAAGTGGTTATTTCTGATTATCACAGACGAGTCAGTTATCCAGCTTTTCTCCTCTTTTCTTTGTTCCCATAGCATAGGCGACCTCTTTGCTCTCAGAGCTGTTTCAGGGGCGTCGAAATTTATCTAGAAAAAGTGGTGTGGGAAGTGTGGGTTTTTCCTTCCATTAAAAGAAAAAATCTGTTCGCTCCTTCAACTCAAAAGGCTTTCTGGGTAGCCATAAGCAGATAAAACCTTATCTTTCTACCCTCGAGTTCCTCTTTTGGACTTCATATGCATTGACTTGACGGACCTTCAGCACAGAGAACAAACACCCGAAGGGTTCCCTCAGCAACGGGACTGGCACCCAGAGCCCCCCGCTCCCCGCGAGCCGGCGAGCGCAGGCGGAAGCGCGGGCGCCACATTTCCGGTGTCGGGACCGGAGCTCACCACACTTCCGGTTTCCCTGCCGGGCGCGCCACACTTCCTGTTGATCCGGCTCGGCCGGGGGCTGGGCCGGCGGGCAGGCGGCGGCGGCCACTGGCCAGGCGTGGACGCGCGCGGGGCCGCCGCGGGCACGGAGTGGCCGCCGCGTCGCCTGAGCCCAGAGCCGGGGAGTGCTCTCGGCCGCCGCGTCTCCTGCCCTCTGTCCTTCCAACCCAGCCCTCGGCTGAGCCGCGCCGCACCATGCCCGCCGTGGACAAGCTCCTGCTAGAGGAGGCGTTGCAGGACAGCCCCCAGGTACCTCCCGCCGCTCCGGTGCCCCTCGCCCGCAGGGGTGAGGCCGAGGAGGCCCCTCCAGCCCCGGAGTGGAGGCCGCGCCCCCGGCCGGGCAGCCGCGGGAGTGCGCCCGGCCCCCTCGCGGCGCCTCCCACCGGGTTCTCTCGGGCTGAGGAGGGGGCGGGCCGGGCCCTGAGTCCTGAGCCGGGGCAGAGCTGTGGAACAGGGGAGAGAGCCCCGCGGCCGGAGTCTTGATGTCGTGACCCCCCTGCAAGCTCAGCTGCAACTGAGTCTGCGAGATCTAAACTTTGATTCCATGTAGTAGCTGAGTGCCTCAGGAAAACCACCTTATTGTGCCTTAGTTTTGTCGTCTGTAAAATAGGAATAATAATTGTGCCTGCTTCATAGGGTTGTTAGGAGAAGTCAATGAGAAATACCTGTAAAGTTGTCAGCAGACAATGTCCGGTACAGATAATGAGTCAGTCTTATTACTGCTACTCCTAATGATGTGATGAGACTTGTGCCAGCCAGAATGAGAGGCAGAGGGCCTGGATCTCTTTTCCGGCGGTACCAGGCCTCCTTTTGGCACCGTTTTCCCATTAGTGAAGAGAAAAATACAGTACCTGCCCCATTTGTCGCACAAGGGAACTTCATTAGCACACTCGAGATGAGAGTCAAGTCCTTTGAGCTCTGCAGATGAAAACTGGTGTGTAAATATAGCAAATGAGTGCAGGATGACATTAGTTCATAATTCAGCACATCTTTCCCCAGGGGTCTTTTGTTCTCCTTTGTTTAACATTTCTCCAGCTTCGTACCTACACTCCTGGTTCAGCATCCCGGGTTTATTTAAATAAGTGCCTTTATTTCCTAGTGTCTCAACTCTTGAAAACTTAGAATAAGATTAACCTATTTTCGTTTCACACTTTCCCCTCTCTTTTGGGGTTCCTTCCCTTTTTCTTCTAAGTGAATAATACTTCCCAGGATGATCCTTGTATGGATTTACCTACATCGACAGTTCAGAATAAGTCCGAAGGGCTGTATGCATAGGTGTCTTTTGTTCATTTTTTGTGATCCTCCTAGTGTAGATAAGTAAGGAACTGGAAGCAAGCTGTGTGTGTGTTTTTTGTTTGTTTGTTTTGTTTTTTGGTAAGTTTGCATCCTCTGGACGACTTTTTCAAGGCCTCCCTTTTTTATATGGCTGTAGACTCCTGGCATTTTAATCAGACTAAAGCCCTTGGTAGAAGGCATTTTGTCCATGTTCATATCTGTTGTGTGGAATCTGAAGATAGCAATGTGAGATTTTAAATGATCACTTTGAACAAGGATCTCTGTTTGCCTTGCACTTATGGAAACTGAGGTGCACAGAAATATCCTGCTTTTCTAACCTACATGGTGATGCCTAAGCCAGGTTACAGTGATTATACTAACTGATTCTTGATGTTGTCCTCACAAACAGATCATATTCTTAATTTCCAGCTCTAACATAAAGGAATATACACTGTTTGTGAGTGGCTTAAAGGATTTGCCCAGCTGTGAGGAAGTAGACAGGACTGTAGAGCAAGTCAGGAGACCTGGGTTCTAATTCTGGCTCTCACGCTCACTTAGGATGTGATGTGGGTGAGTCTCTTCATCTCCACCCTGTAGCTGGCTCAGTTTCCTAATCTACAGAACATCTACAGAATGAGAGACAGGGAGGGAGCAGGTGATCTTCAAGGTGCTTTAGAGTTAACATTGTCATATCTACATGGTGTATAACTTTGAACTTGTATGTGGCAGAGGAGGTTTAGAGATATTATCATTCTTATTTAATATGTTCCTTTTAATATAGGAAGTTTATTTGTCATTGCTTTTGAGACTTGGCCATCACCCTTAAGAGGGCTCTTGATGGTGCTGTTGTGCAGAATGGAAGCTGACTTTAAGAAGGTCTTTAATGATCATCAGAGCATATTTATATACTACTCTCTTGTATGTGACCTGTGCCTAATGTAGCTTTACTCCCAAGGTGACTCCTAGACTTGGAACTGGAAGGAATCTAATCCATCCCCTTCATTTTATGTGCAAAGCATAAAAACAATAGCAAATGCCTGTTTCATGGATTTTATGTGCCAGGGACTCTTCTAAATGCTTTACATATATTAACTCACTCAATCCTCCCAATAGTCTTGAAGTACATTCTCTATTTAAATAACTAAGGAGCAGAGAAGTAATTTGCTTAGAATTATACACCATAAAGTGACAGAGCCAGGACTGGAACCCAGGCAACTTGCCTGTACTAGGGATATGGTTCAAGTTAGCCCAGCTATCTAGCACCGGGCTTTTCTGTCATCAGTGACCTAAAATGTTTCACTAAAAGGAAAAGATCCTAATAAACCATCTATTGTGTGTTTCTTCTAGTTTTATGAAGAGTAATTTTGAGAGTTGCTTCAGTAATGTGATTGCACAGGATGAATTAAATGAACACCAAAGCTTTTGTAATTGAACTGAGTGACCCAGGAAGAGCTGAATAGCAGTTAACTGACCTTAGACACATCTATTCATGGACTCCTTTTTAGTTTGCAGTGCTGCACGATGCATTGTAAAACTAGTCTGTGTGCATACACATGCGTTATTTCTGCTTACCTCTCATATGTGGGAAGCTGAACATTTTAGGGATTAAGAAATCTGCCTCCATTGTTGTTTAGAAGCCTCTGCTCCTTGCCTGGCACTACTGGCTGTTGGGAATGTGAAGATAAATAAGAGTGACTACCCTTGACTGGTTCACAGTTTGTTCCAGAGACAGATAATGAGGCAACAGTTCCAGTACAGTGTGAATCCTGCTGCGATAGGAACACAAATGCAGCTTTGAGCTCCTGCAGCTTGTACTTCTTCAGGGGCTTATTCTCTTGTCCTGTAAGTAGTACACTTTTGAGGTAAGGTGAAGACAACAGCACTGTTGCTTGCTCGGTTTGTGTTTTGTTTGTTTCTTTTGCGATTGGCATAACGGAACAAAGAAATAAAAGATGTAGTTCTGAGGTTATGCAGTTGAGTGGCCCGGCTGGGAGCAGCCCTCTCCAACCAAATCAGGCCTTTCTTTCCTCAAACAAGATAATCTCAAAACATAACCTGGTGGTTTTATATGTCTTCACTGTGGAGATGTTTTGTGCTGTTCCTCTTTTTGTTTATAACCTATTTTTCCTTTCAATAGACTTGGTTCTTTTTTTTTTTTTTTTTTTTTTTGAGACAGGGTCTCGCTTTGTTGCCCAGACTGGGGTGCAGTGGCATGAACACGGCTCACTGCAGCCTCAGCCTCCTGGGCTCAAGCGATCCTCCCACCTCAGCCTTCTGAGTAGCTAGGACTACAGGCATGCATCACCACGCATGGCTAATTTTTTAATTTTTGTAGAGACAGAGTCTTGCTGTGTTGCCCAGGGTGGTCTTGAACTCCTGGGCTCAACCAATCTTCCTGTCTTGGCCTCCCAAAGTCTTGGTTCTTTTCACTAGGACATTCTCTTCCTCCACCAAATTATGGAGATAAGAACTTTGTTTATAACCTTAAAATTTTCTCAGTAGTCAGTGGTGTTAACATTGGGCCACTACACAATTACACACACTATTCTTGAGAATGTCTAGGAGTGTTTTATTAGGTAATACCCAGTTTCTTTAAGGTAAAGGAGTGATAGGGAGCTGAGGCTGTGTGCATAGGGTGCTTGGATTTGTTTCTCTGGCCGAGCATACCCTTAAAAGTGTCGGGCAGTAGAAAATGGATGGAATTCCACTCCTGAATCTGCTACTGTTACTTTTGGCAAGTTACTCAATCTCTCTGAGGTTGTGTTTGGAGGTATGTAAAATAAAAATAAAAATAGCTATTTAGTTGAGTTGTTAGGAAGAACAAGTAACATATGTAAAGTGTCTCCATGCTGGCATGCCATAGTAACCCCATAAATGATTGCTGTTGTTATCTTTGTAAGTGAGATATACCAGTGTCTTTCTGACCGTGTCTTTCTGACCGTGGGATTTTGAGCTACTGGTGTGCCTTTGCTTTATTCTTGGTCTCATTCCTTCTTTATGTCTCAGAATATCTCTGTTGTTCCAAACCAAAGTTTGAGCAGACACAGTATAGTAAATGAGGATAGCCAGTGTCCAAGGTAGCTGGTTATATTTTTTCCAGAGGTGATCACTGCCAAGTTAAATTAAAAAGGGAAGACCAGAGTTTCCCTGTCAGTTCTAATGGGCATCACAGTTGCATTTCCACGATATAAGGAAAAAGGACACTTGTGATGTAGTTCTCTGGCAGGTATTGTGGGCGGGAACATGGTAGTAGCATCCAGCTCCAGTCTGCCCCTGTCCTGCCTCCAGTCAGGGCTGTACGCTGTGGACCAAAGATCATGCTCGCTGATGAGAGCCACCCTGCTGGTGACCTCAGTGCTGCCGACCCATTTACATCCCAGCCCTGCCACATTCCTACAGTGGGAGGTTGAACACATTTCTTAACCTTGATGAGCCTCAGTTTCATCATCAGTAAAATGAAGTTAATGGAACCATGGAATCTACCTTGGAGAGTTGCTAGAAGAATTAAATGAAGTCACATATGTTTAGTGCCCAGCACAGCGTCCAGCACATAGGTGGTACAGAGTAAGTGGTAATTTTAGTTTTCTTTCTACCCTCTTTGTGGAGGACATTCATGCAAACCCTCTCTTTCCCTTTTTACCTCTTTTCTTCCAGTCTGTTTTTATCCCTTAGAGTATTAAATGCAATAAACAGGATTTGGCTAAATGGACATAGTAGTATTTTTGAAAAAACTAGCCACAATCCAGTTATATCACTTCTCATTCTCCTGAATCAGTGTGTTTAACCTACTGGTTGACATCCATTAGTAGATTATGAAATCCAGTGGGTCACAACCACAATTTTTGTTTATAAATGGAATAGACTAAAATAGGAAAAAGCCACAATGTGTATGCATATTATCGATAAATATTGTTTGGGAAAACCTTTGTTCAGGTCCTGATGTATTTCATACTGTGATTATGAATTTTTGAAAGTTCAGAGAGCTCTTCTAACACAAATTATACACTGTACAAATTCTGTGTTGTTTTTCTTTCACTGAGAGCTTTTTTAAACATGATGTTACAATTTCCTTATTCATTATTGCACAGTGGCTCTTCTATGGATAAGCATTGGTACTGAAGACAGTACATTAGTCCTGGTGTTTTTAGCCCGGAAGACTGGGCAAAGCGGGATAAGCATGCATTGCTGTGAAGCGCATCAGAGTTTTGGAGCAGAGTCTGGGTAGAGCATGTGTGGTGGGAGGTAATGATCCCAATGCATAGGTTCTTATTCTAGTTTTTTGAGGGTGCTTTGGGGTCAGTTACTGTTCCTTTACCTGAAATAAGTTAGAAAAAGAAAAGGAGGAATTGCAATTTATTTGCAGGGAAATAATGAGCCTTAGTGAGTTGTATTTGGTAAAGTGCTTTGATATCACCTCAAAGGCATTCCTGAAATTATTCTTCATTCTATGCCTAATGGGTTATATTTTGAAGTTGTGATCCAATTATTGCTAACATAGTACTTTAAATTCCCACTGTGCTGGGCACATTAACGAAAATCCCTTGAGTAGATCTGCCTCTGTGCACCTTAATTCTTGTTCGTACACCATCCAGTATGTAAATATTTCTCTAGTGCTTTTTGTGTTCTGAGCACCGTGGATGAAAATGATAGGAAATGCCTTTCAGCTTATGACTTTGCTCAGCTGCTCTCTGAGCACTGAGGAGTTTGTCTTCCTAAAAACGGTAAACTAGCATTCTTATTAAGTTGCTATTTGAGTTTTATGTCCAGAGCTGCTGCTGGTGGGCCCAGGGGTTGTGAAATTTCTTGGCCGTGAGTTTGAAAATGGTTGAATAAAATATAATTAAAAACAAGCAGGCCAGGTGCGGTGGCTCACACCTGTAATCCTAGCATTTTGGGAGGCCATGGTGGGTGGATCACCTGAGGTCAAGAGTTTGAGACCAGCCTAGCCAACATGGTGAAACCCTGTCTCTACTAAAAATACAAAAAATTAGCCAGGTGTGGTGGTGGGTGCCTGTAATCCCAGCTACTCAGGAGGCTGAGGCAAGAGAATCCCTTGAGCCCGGGAAGCAGAGGTTGCAGTGAGCCGAGATCGCACCATTGCACTCCAGCCTGGGCAACAAGAGCGAAACTCCATCTCAAAAAAAGAAAGAAAGAAAGAAAAAGAAACAAGGAAATCGTAGTACCATAAGAGGAAAGAATGACACACTCCTACACTCCTGCAAGACATCCAAGATTACAAAAAACCAGACTGCTGGTTCCTGCTGGGATGATCACACTACAGCTGTGCTAGATGACCACACCCCAGGTACACAGATAGGCCTGACCTGTGTTTATCTTTGAAATTGACCTTTTTTCTTCTTTTCTTCCAGACTCGCTCTTTACTGAGCGTGTTTGAAGAAGATGCTGGCACCCTCACAGACTATACCAACCAGCTGCTCCAGGCAATGCAGCGCGTCTATGGAGCCCAGGTATGCTGCCACCCCTCACCTGGATACCGCAGAATCTTACTTGCTTTTTCTCTTCTCTCCACAGAATGAGATGTGCCTGGCCACACAACAGCTTTCTAAGCAACTGCTGGCATATGAAAAACAGGTAACTTGGTATTTATGTGGCCTGTGATGCTGTAACACCTGCTTCTTTTATTCTTTGGTCTTAGAACTTTGCTCTTGGCAAAGGTGATGAAGAAGTAATTTCAACACTCCACTATTTTTCCAAAGTGGTGGATGAGGTAAGATAGCAACATAGAAAATTTGTATTTGAAATTTACTTGAATACCATTCTCTTTCTTTCAGCTTAATCTTCTCCATACAGAGCTGGCTAAACAGTTGGCAGACACAATGGTTCTACCTATCATACAATTCCGAGAAAAGGATCTCACAGGTAAAGTAACTGAGTTCAATGCCAGTTACCTTTGCTCTAAGACGGTCCCTTTTCTCCTTTTCAGAAGTAAGCACTTTAAAGGATCTATTTGGACTCGCTAGCAATGGTAGGCACCTTCTCCATTCCTGGTGTGTGGGTTCCTGGGTGTTCAGATGTCTGTTTATTTTTAGAGCATGACCTCTCAATGGCAAAATACAGCAGGCTGCCTAAGAAAAAGGAGAATGAGAAGGTAAGAATACTTTACATGTTGTTTTTCACTTCAACTTGAAGTTTTCCTTTCACCTTTTAACCAGGTGAAGACCGAAGTCGGAAAAGAGGTGGCCGCGGCCCGGCGGAAGCAGCACCTCTCCTCCCTTCAGTACTACTGTGCCCTCAACGCGCTGCAGTACAGAAAGCAAATGGCCATGATGGAGCCCATGATAGGCTTTGCCCATGGACAGGTAGGGGAGTCCCTCCCTGAGGGCTGAAACCTGATTTTCAGAATATTATAATTATATCTTTCAGATTAACTTTTTTAAGAAGGGAGCAGAGATGTTTTCCAAACGTATGGACAGCTTTTTATCCTCCGTTGCAGACATGGTTCAAAGGTAATGCTGCACTCCGGCCGGGTCTTGTGTGCTGAGTAACTGACCCAACACCTTCTGTCTTAAGCATTCAGGTAGAACTGGAAGCCGAGGCGGAAAAGATGCGGGTGTCCCAGCAAGAATTACTTTCTGTTGATGAATCTGTTTACACTCCAGACTCTGATGTGGCCGCACCACAGATCAACAGGAACCTCATCCAGAAGGCTGGTTACCTTAATCTTAGAAAGTGAGAACGCCACCGTCTGCCTCTTTTTCTGATACTAATGGGCTTTTTAAAACACAACTCACAGCAAAACAGGGCTGGTCACCACCACCTGGGAGAGGCTTTATTTCTTCACCCAAGGCGGGAATCTCATGTGTCAGCCCAGGGGAGCCGTGGCTGGAGGTTTGATCCAGGACCTGGACAACTGCTCAGTGATGGCCGTGGATTGCGAAGACCGGCGCTACTGCTTCCAGATCACCACGCCCAATGGAAAATCGTATGTTTCACGCGTTTTATTTGGGAGGAGAAAGCACTTAATTACTTAGACACTTTTGTTTCAGGGGAATAATCCTCCAGGCTGAGAGCAGAAAGGAAAATGAAGAGGTAAAAATTTTGTTTGTCATATTTCTTTCCTAGATTCAGTGTTCTTTTTTAATGTCCTCTACAGTGGATATGTGCAATAAACAACATCTCCAGACAGATCTACCTGACCGACAACCCTGAGGTAATTATCAGCCACCGGCATCTCAGCCCTTTGGGACTGAGTGTGTCTTCCTGTGGATTTTTAGGCAGTCGCGATCAAGTTGAATCAGACCGCTCTGCAAGCAGTGACTCCCATTACAAGTTTTGGAAAAAAACAAGAAAGCTCATGCCCCAGGTAACTAAAGGACAAAGAAAAACTAGCTTTTGAGGTTAAGGGAATTGATTTTTTTCCCCTTCAGCCAGAACCTGAAAAATTCAGAGATGGAAAATGAAAATGACAAGATTGTTCCCAAAGCAACAGCCAGTCTACCTGAAGCAGAGGAGCTGATCGCGCCTGGAACGCCGATTCAATTCGATATTGTGCTTCCTGCTACAGAATTCCTTGATCAGAACAGAGGGAGCAGGTATGGGCTGAGAGAGGTTATCTCTGGGAGAATCGTGTTTGTTCAACTCTGGCTATTCCCCTAGGCGTACCAACCCTTTTGGTGAAACTGAGGATGAATCATTTCCAGAAGCAGAAGGTAAGTGACTAGTTTGGTGTCCTTATTCTTTCTGAGATCCTGAGTGGAAAATGCTGTCTTCCAGATTCTCTTTTGCAGCAGATGTTTATAGTTCGGTTTTTGGGATCAATGGCAGTTAAAACAGACAGCACTACTGAAGTGATTTATGAAGCGATGAGACAAGTATTGGCTGCTCGGGCTATTCATAACATCTTCCGCATGACAGAATCCCATCTGATGGTCACCAGTCAATCTTTGAGGTACGTTCAGTTTTATTTTCAGACTTTCTTATTTTGTGACATAATGTATCTTTTAAAATTTCAGGTTGATAGATCCACAGACTCAAGTATCAAGGGCCAATGTAAGTACCGCATACAGGTTCATGTTAGTGATTATGATCTGTTGCCTTTTTTTCCACCCCCCAGTTTGAACTTACCAGTGTCACACAATTTGCTGCTCATCAAGAAAACAAGAGACTGGTTGGTTTTGTCATCCGTGTTCCTGAATCCACTGGAGAAGAATCTCTGAGTACATACATTTTTGAAAGCAACTCAGAAGGCGAAAAGGTCTCTTTTTCATGTGAAGATCCCATAATATCTTGCCAATCACTACTTTTCTTGTCTTTTGCAGATATGTTATGCTATTAATTTGGGAAAAGAAATTATTGAGGTTCAGAAGGTAAGATGCATTCTAGCGCTGGTTTAGTAGCTCTTTTTTCCCTTTTAAACTCTCCTAACTTCAGGATCCAGAAGCACTGGCTCAATTAATGCTGTCCATACCACTAACCAATGACGGAAAATATGTACTGTTAAACGATCAACCAGATGACGATGATGGAAATCCAAACGAACATAGAGGCGCAGAATCCGAAGCATAACTCACTTGCGCCTGTGGGGGAAGAGCAAACAGGAAGGAGAGCTACCTCCTAAGGGTTTTAACGTCTCTGACATACAGGCACACTGACCTGATTTCCGAAGGCTGACAATCGTTTGTGGAATGTAATCTTGATGCCTTGATACTGAGACTTGGGAGGGAAACTAAGAAATGGTTGACAGCGTTCCCACCCATCTACAATGTTATTTTAGGTGCTTTGTGGTAAGTCTTTTTTCTTAGATTGCGCTAAAATTTCTTAGATTGTTCAGCGCTCAGAACAAAAGTTTGAAAAATGCATTGTTCATATGAATGTCATCTCTTTTCAGTTTCCAGTATCCTTTTTAAAAAATGGCAAAAGCCTAGATTTACAATTTGATGAACACTAAATATTTCTTATTAATATAATCTATTTTTGTATTTTACTTAATGAGCTTTAAGTGCCTGTCGTTCTGAAAATTGTGTATTTATAATTCAGCTTATCTCATAATTGGACCTAATAGCATTTCTTTGTGCAGTTAGGTGATGAGCACTGCTTTGAGGCCCAAGCACTAGTAGAGATGCGCGATACAGGTCTAGTTTCGGTAACTGTTCCAGACATCAAGCAATAAAAAAATGAATACCACAAAAGATGTTTGATTTTACAGTGGAGCCTTACTGAACCAGCATTCAGAAGTTTAAGGTCCTCCTAGGTATGAGTATTTTTAGTAGTGGATCACTGTGGACAGGGTGCAGCTCTACCAGTTCCTGTTTCTTCTGAGCCAGACCCTCTTCAGGGAAGGGACCAATTAATTTTAAAACTCACTTGAAGCACAGCTGGTCATGGGGCTTGGTATAAAGTTCCTATTTCCACCCTGATACTTCCAATTCCTGGAACCCCAGCCCACTCCCCCATCCCTCCTCCCTATCAAACTAGTATAATGATTTTGAATCGGTACAGTGTGTTTAACTGTAACTAAGTTCAACAGACTATTATTATCTTTGTAATAAATTAACCTAGCAATAAAAAATATTCTGTTTCTTTCGTTAGATGTGGTTATTTTCTAGAACATC